ACTTGGGCAACTCAACCTTCTTGTGCTGTTTCTCTATGGCTAGTGCGTGTAATTTGTTGTTGTTGTTGTTGTTTGCTTTTGAGACGTTGTCTCACTCAGTTGCCCAGGCTGGAGTGCAGTGGCACGATCTTGGCGCACTGCAACCTCCTTCAAGTTATTCTCCTGCCTCAGCCTCCCAAGCAGCTGGGGTTACAGGCATGCGCCACCATGCCCGGCTCATTTTTGTATTTTCTGTAGAGATGGAGTTTCACCATGTTGGTCAGGCTGGTCTCGAACTCCTGACCTTAGGTGATCCGCCCACCTTGGCCTCCCAAAGTTCTGGGATTACAGGTGTGAGCCACCACTCCCGGCCTAGTATGTGTCATTGACAATTGTTCCTACCTCAAAGGCTGTTATGAGGATTAAATGAGCTAATGCATGTAAAATGCATCTGCATAATATATAACACAGCTCGATAAATGTGAGTTGCTATTGTTGATTATTATGGCCACGTTTGCCGCTGATGATGTTCAACCACTGAAAAGCATCGTTTTCTTTCTTCTAGTAACTGTGTGTACTGAATGCCTCGCGTTTGTCCCTACTGCACTTTTCAGTCTGTCACAATCCTGGGTCGTCGGGGGACTGTACCGAGCGCCCTTGGAGTGCTCGCAGCAGGGAAGAAGGAGCGAGCAGGGAGGAGCTGAGGAGGGTCGGAGCGGAATGGACACCCAGAGACTGAGATGAGAGAGGGGCTATAAGAAGAGAAACCAGTCGCAGGAAAACAGAACTCTCGACAAACGCACGCCCTCTTTGCGCTCTCCGTTTCTCTGGACCTGGATGGAATTGTTTTACTTTGCATCGCCGGACTGCGCTGCGGACGGGGTGGGGCGGCCCAATGGCCCCCCTGGGGTTACTCTGCTCCCCTTCACGCTTCCCTCCCGGCCCCGCCCCGCGATTGGCCGGCGCGCCCCGGGGCTGCCGCCGATTGGTGCTCGCCGGCCGGAGCCGCGGGGCTTAAAGAGGGGGCGGGGGCGCGCTGCCCAGCAGCGCTGCTGTCCCCGCCGTGCGCCCTTCGCCGCTGAGCTCGCAGCCTCCGGCGCCCACCTCCACCTCCAGTGTCCCGCCTCGGGCCGTCGCCCTCCAGCGGCTCGCGAGCGTGGGAGACGTACCTGGGCAGGCACTGTCCAGCCCAGGCCCAGGCACAGCCGTGAGGGGCGAGGCACGGGGACATCCTGGCGGCCACCATGGTGGCCACGTGCCTGCAGGTGGTGGGCTTCGTCACGAGCTTCGTGGGCTGGATCGGGGTCATCGTGACCACCTCCACCAATGACTGGGTGGTGACCTGCGGCTACACCATCCCCACCTGCCGCAAGCTGGATGAGCTGGGCTCCAAGGGGCTGTGGGCCGACTGCGTCATGGCCACGGGGCTGTACCACTGCAAGCCCCTGGTGGACATCCTCATCCTGCCGGGTAAGGACCCGAGCTTGGCGGCGGCTCCCAAACTAACCTTTCCCATCTGCTCTCTTGTTCCCAGGCTACGTGCAGGCCTGCCGCGCCCTGATGATTGCTGCCTCGGTCCTGGGTCTGCCGGCCATTTTACTGCTGCTGACTGTTCTTCCCTGCATCCGGATGGGCCAGGAGCCCGGTGTGGCTAAGTACAGGCGGGCCCAGCTGGCTGGTGTTTTGCTCATTCTGCTGGGTAAGACAGCTTTCTCAGTGGTACCCTACCTACGCCCAGTCACCGCCTCTCCATGTCTCTCCAGCTCTCTGCGCCCTTGTTGCCACCATCTGGTTCCCTGTGTGCGCCCACCGTGAGACCACCATCGTGAGCTTTGGCTACTCCCTGTATGCAGGCTGGATTGGTGCTGTGCTGTGCCTCGTGGGTGGCTGTGTCATCCTCTGCTGCGCTGGAGATGCCCAGGCCTTTGGTGAAAACCGTTTCTACTACACTGCGGGCTCTAGCTCCCCGACTCATGCGAAGAGTGCCCACGTATAAGAGGGCTGCCCGGCTGCCCACAGAGGTGCTGTAGATGCTGGGCCCAGGGCCCTAGGTTTGCTCGTCACAGTGTGGGGAAGCCCATTCCTCTGCCAGGCTCTAAAGCCAAAGGTCTAGAAAAGCATCCTGTCTGGCATTTTGTAGTCTTAACTTCTCCCCATTTCCCCCATCTTTTGGTTGCCTTAAAAGAAATCTCTAGCTCAGATAATGCCCAGACATTTTTTTCCCTTGGTGTTGCCCCTATTAGCTCTTTTCTTGGGCATTCTTTTGCTGTTTATTAAAAATATATTATATATATTTTGTTTCTTTAAATTTCAAATGTTTTGCAAACATCACTGAGTTAGGTGGGGGTGGGGAAGAGAAATACAAGATACTTTTTTTTTTTTTTTTTTTTTTTTTTTTTTAAATAGGGCCTCACTCTGTTGCTCAGGCTGGAGTGCGGTGGTGTGATCTCGGCTCATGTAGCCTCAACCTCCCCGGCTCAAGTGATCCTCCTGCCTCAGCCTCCCAAGTAGCTGGGACTACAGGCGTTCACTACTACACCCAGCTAATTTTTAAGTTTTTTATAGAGATGAGGGCTCCCTATGTTGCCCAGGTTGGTCTCGAACTCCTGGACTCAAAGTATCCTCCCGCCTCGGCCTCCCAAAGTGTTGGGATTATAGGAGTGAGCCACCACACCGGCCAAGATGCTTTTCAAACTGATACAGATGACAATGGGAGCCTCATAAAGATGGCTTTTGTTTCTTCCCTTCAAGGTCATTTACTTGTACGAGACAGAAAAAGATAGCATTGGGGACATGGGATGGGGGAGGGAGGGCAATAGTGGAACGAACTTTCCATGGGAAACTTTCCCTTTTGTAAGTTGAGGGCCAGGGGTAGGGATATTTTTTAGTTTGTGATTTTACATTTATCTGTACATACTTTTTCAAGATTGATCATTTTTATAACCATGGTTTTCCTGAAATCCTCAATTCATCAATATGAAGGAAATGAACCACATAGACTTTATGCAATAAATAACAGTGCAAGTGAGTATAACTCTAACTGATGTTCCACAAAACATTTTTGATTTCAGGTTTGTATGATGTAGTTTTTAATCGTACATTTTCATATGCTTCAAACTAACACATTTTTAAAGCTTTCCCCCACTTTTCTCTCTATTTGTATTGTTAGCCATCTTGAAGTGATGTTGTTTAACATAAATTGTACTGTTGAATTTGGCTTTACGGGTGTAAACACTGATGGTATATCAGTATCTGAGACCCCAAACTCTCCAAATACTGATGGTGCATTTTATTCTTGAAGTGAAATCTGTGCAATAAAATAACAGACTGTCTGCAAAACTGGCCTTCAATCTTCTGTTGTATCCAGAGGTATCATTATTGATTTAAAAAAATCTCATTAATCTCTACTGGTAATTTATAGGGAATCTGATCAGTGATTCAAGAACAAGTAATTCTGCATTGCCTTGAATAATTAAAAAGTTATATTTTATTCACGGTATTGCAGTGGTAATTTGTGGTCATGAAAGCATAACCTCAGTGCTCTCTAGGTTTCTTAAGTGGGGTGACTTTATGGCATCTTTAATCATCGATCAATGGGCAGCAATCAGAAACAAAGTTCTCAGCATTATGCAGTTAATGTCCTTCATCTACTTCTAACACTTAGTAAAGGAATTGATTGGCTAGGTATAAAAAGAGAATTAACGAAACCTATTTTATTGGATCTTTAAGTAATAATATCTAAATACATTTCGTTCAAACATACATATGTAGCTGTTTGGACATTTTGGACAAAGACACATTGAGTTGATTTTTATTTGTTTTTCTGTTCCAGAAACTTCATCAAGTTACGGGCCTGGTCTAAGAAAACACATTGCAATCTATTTTGGCAGACTTCTTTCAAATAAAATACTAATTTCATTAGCTGATAGTATAGTAATTGGCAAACATTTCCTCTTTGGAAAT